CGGGGTTTCACCATGTTGGTCAGGCTGGTCTGGAACTCCTGACCTCAGGTGATCCACCTGCCTCAGCTTCCCAAAGTTCTGGGATTACAGGCATTGAGCTACTGTGCTCAACCTGAGGTCATGTATTTTTAATTCATAACTTTTACAAATATTTACTGGATGACTGCCATGCCAGGCATTTTGAGGAATTCTTGGCTACTGTCTGACCACCTGAATCCTTGGAGCCGAAGAGGAGCGAGGAGCAGTGTTCACTCTTGGAGGAAATGGGATATTTCCTCCGGCCCCTTGATTCTGCTCTCCCTTTTCTTTTCTTTTCTTTTCTTTCTTTTTTTTTTTGAGACGGAGTTTCGCTCTTGTTGCCCAGGCTGGAATGCAATGGTGCGATCTCGGCTCACCACAACCTCCGCCTCCCAGGTTCAAGCAATTCTCCTGCCTCAGCCTCCCAAAGTAGCTGGGATTAAAGACATGCGCCACCACACCCGGCTAATTTTGTATGTTTAGTAGAGATGGGGTTTCTCCGTGTTGATCAGGCTGGTCTCGAACTCCCGACCTCAGGCGATCCGCCCGCCTCGGCCTCCCAAAGTTCTGGGATTACAGGCGTGAGCCACCGCGCCCGGCCTTTTTTCTTTTCTTTCGTTCTTTTTGTTTATTTTTGTTTTGTTTTGTTTTGTTTGGTATAGAAGTGTTGGAACGTACACCTCTTTCTTAAACCATCCTGACAAAGGGAAAGGGAAAAATACATTTCCCGTGAGGCGTTGTGACTAGAACAGCTGGAGGTGGACGGCAGAGTGCCGCGACGACTGCCAGGAGTTGTAGTTCTCCCCGGCCGCGTCACTGCGGTGTCGCCCACCCTTCTTCCCCGGGCAGGCCGCGGTTTCCTTTGTGGACGTGGCGAGGAGTGCCCGCGGCACCCCGTGCACTCATTGGCCCCGCCCCGTGAGACGCTCGTGCGAGCTCATTGGGCGGGGGGCGGGGCTCTGCGCTGCCAGAGGCGGGGCCTGACTGGAGAGCGGCCGAATTGGGCACATTTGCGGGAACGCAGAGCGGAGCGTGGAGAGCGGAGCGAAGCTGGATAACAGGGTAAAGGGAGTGGGTGGGGGGCCTCTGTCCAGGGAGGGCGGCTCGGGTCGAGGACCAGGGTCCGGACTGGGAGCAATGACGGGGAGCCTGCCTGACCTCTCGCTGGCCACAACTATGCCCTGCACCTTGCGTGGGATGTGCGCCACGTCTGTCTCTGTAATTCCCCCTGGCAGGTCTGGGACCCCCCTGAGACTCCGTCAGAAGATTCGGTCCTCCCCATAGGTGGCTTTACCTCTAAGCATCCCGCCCTCTTTTCCCCCATCGCCCGCCCTTTTTGAGCCCGAAAGCTTGCAGCCAACTTCCAACTCCCTGTCCTGTCCTAGGTAACCCCTCCACCCCGCCATTCTCCTATCCCACCCCTGACCCCTGGCCTTTGCCACTCCCCAGGGACCGATGATGTGGCGACCATCAGTTCTGCTGCTTCTGTTGCTACTGAGGCACGGGGCCCAGGGGAAGCCATCCCCAGACGCAGGCCCTCATGGCCAGGGGAGGGTGCACCAGGCGGCCCCCCTGAGCGACGCTCCCCATGATGACGCCCACGGGAACTTCCAGTACGACCATGAGGCTTTCCTGGGACGGGAAGTGGCCAAGGAATTCGACCAACTCACCCCAGAGGAAAGCCAGGCCCGTCTGGGGTAAGAGAGACATTCGGTTGGGGCGTGTCCAGAGAGCCTGACGTGTGCCCGCCCCGGCTTCTAGGCGGATCGTGGACCGCATGGACCGCGCGGGGGACGGCGACGGCTGGGTGTCGCTGGCCGAGCTTCGCGCGTGGATCGCGCACACGCAGCAGCGGCACATACGGGACTCGGTGAGCGCGGCCTGGGACACGTACGACACGGACCGCGACGGGCGTGTGGGTTGGGAGGAGCTGCGCAACGCCACCTATGGCCACTACGCGCCCGGTACGCGGCGAGCCCCCGACCCTGCTCCCCATAGCTCATCTCACTGAGACCTGTCCTTCCCCAGGTGAAGAATTTCATGACGTGGAGGATGCAGAGACCTACAAAAAGATGCTGGCTCGGGACGAGCGGCGTTTCCGGGTGGCCGACCAGGATGGGGACTCGATGGCCACTCGAGAGGAGCTGACAGCCTTCCTGCACCCCGAGGAGTTCCCTCACATGCGGGACATCGTGATTGCTGTGAGTGGCGGCTGGGGAACCCTGTCCCCCACGTTGAGACTGCTCTACTGCCTGCCTCCCACAGCTGCCCGGAGCTAAATTTCCAAGAGAACCTCTCACTCTTACCCCAGGGGTCCAGCCTCCCCCAGGAGCCAGGGTCATCGGCCCCCAGCCTCAATGCCCCTTTCTCCTCCAGGAAACCCTGGAGGACCTGGACAGAAACAAAGATGGCTATGTCCAGGTGGAGGAGTACATCGGTGAGTGGGCCCCAATTTCTTCTTGGGATGCCCCTGACCTTGTCCCCTCTGTCCCGGCCCCCAGCGGATCTGTACTCAGCCGAGCCTGGGGAGGAGGAGCCGGCGTGGGTGCAGACGGAGAGGCAGCAGTTCCGGGACTTCCGGGATCTGAACAAGGATGGGCACCTGGATGGGAGTGAGGTGGGCCACTGGGTGCTGCCCCCTGCCCAGGACCAGCCCCTGGTGGAAGCCAACCACCTGCTGCACGAGAGCGACACGGACAAGGTGCAGTGACGGGGCCTCGGCAGGAGCGAGGATTGTCCCCTCTGAACCCTGACCCTCCCTCCAGGATGGGCGGCTGAGCAAAGCGGAAATCCTGGGTAATTGGAACATGTTTGTGGGCAGTCAGGCCACCAACTATGGCGAGGACCTGACCCGGCACCACGATGAGCTGTGAGCACCGCGCACCTGCCACAGCCTCAGAGGCCCGCACAATGACCGGAGGAGGGGCCGCTGTGGTCTGGCCCCCTCCCTGTCCAGGCCCCGCAGGAGGCAGATGCAGTCCCAGGCATCCTCCTGCCCCTGGGCTCTCAGGGACCCCCTGGGTCGGCTTCTGTCCCTGTCACACCCCCAACCCCAGGGAGGGGCTGTCATAGTCCCAGAGGATAAGCAATACCTATTTCTGACTGAGTCTCCCAGCCCAGACCCAGGGACCCTTGGCCCCAAGCTCAGCTCTAAGAACCGCCCCAACCCCTCCAGCTCCAAATCTGAGCCTCCACCACATAGACTGAAACTCCCCTGGCCCCAGCCCTCTCCTGCCTGGCCTGGCCTGGGACACCTCCTCTCTGCCAGGAGGCAATAAAAGCCAGCGCCGGGACCTTGTGTGTCTGTCTGTTGTCTGCCTGTCTC